ACAGCTCACACCACTGCCCTTCAGCCTGAGTGACTCACTAAAACTCCATCTCCAAAGGAAAAAAAAAAAAGTTGTCAGTATTACCCATGATGATATAAAAACGTAATGTAATTTTCATCTAAATCCCAATGGTATTTTTTTTGCAGAATTTTTGTGTATAATTCTAAAAGTTGTTTAGGAACTGTGACTAGGCAAACACCCTTTAAAAAGGACAAAGAGTTATTACATTTTCTGATTTAAAATCATGATACAAAGCTACAAAAATAAAAACAATATGGTATTGCCACAAAAACGGATACATAGATGATGAAACAGAATAGACATCCTGGAAATAAACCCTCGCATACGTGATAAAATAATCTTCCATATGCTTTCCATGACCATGCAATAGAAAAATAAGTATCTCTTTAACAAAGAATTTTCAAAATTGAATGTTTACAGAGCAAAAATAAAGTTGGATGCTTCTTTTGTATTATATATAAAAAGAAAAGTTGTTTTTTAATGGATTTAATGCTTAAACATAAAAACTAATAAAATTCTTAGAAGTAAACATAGGGGAAAATTTTATGACATAAGTCTTAAAACTTTGCTTAAGTATGACATCAAATTCATAAGAAACAAGGAAAAGAACAAAAAAGAAAGGAACTACATTAACCTTCAAGTATTCTACACATCAAGGAAAACATTTAGTGGCATACAAATGTCACCTAATAAGTGGGTGAAACCTGGGCATGCTGGCTCATGCCTATAATTCTAGAAATTTAGGAGGCCAAGTCAGAACGATCATTTGAGGCCAAAAGTTTGAGACTAGCCATGAAAATATATCAAGACCCTGTCTTGTATAGGGTAATATATGTGCATACATACATACATATGACAAAAAAGTGTAAAAATATTTTCTAATCACATATTTGGTAGGTGTTAATTTCCAAAAGATATAAACTTCTAAAATTCAACAACAACAAAATGTTAATAACTTGATTTAGAATGGTAAATGTTTGAAATGACCTTTCTCCAAAGAAGACATAGAAATGACTAGGTATTTAAAAGGATACTCGTCCGAGGGCAGGACTATGGGAGGCTGCCCTGTACGGAAAAGAAGAAGAAATGGCAGTAAAGAGGGCAACCATCATTCCACCCAGCCCAAAAGGAATAAGAGAAACCCTATCTTTCAGGATTCTCAAGACACAGTTTTCATGGAGTGATAATGAAAGGAGCAACAGCCGCCTTAATATCCCAGAGAGAGCAGGTGGACCAGAAGGCAACTTAAACCAGATTGTTACTGAACCCAATGCAAACTTTCCCCAGTTCTTGCATGAGGGGTATGTACCATGCCAAGGTCTTTACTCCCATATCAACCAGACCTTGAAGGAGGCTCACTTCAACAGCCTGCAGCAGTGAGGGCAAGCTCCAACATGATGAATTAGGACTTCCTTATTCCAACCTAAACTGTGTTTATAAAAGTAATTGCATACACACCAAAAAAAAAGTCTATTGGTTTTTAAGACTAAATTTTAAGTAACAAGTTAATGGGCAGTTGTTTAATTGGGGTTTTACTTC